GACGGGACCTGGTTTAAGGGGGTAGGGGAGAGGACCCTGGTCTAGGGGGTAAGGGACACAAATACCTAATCTGAGGGGTTTCGGGGGGACATGGCCCTGCCCTGGGGAATCTAAACTGGGAGGCATGGTCTGGCAGGCCCAATCCTGAAGGCTTTCTGAGGGCAATAAGGCCCTGCCTTTAAACAAATGAAAAAACGCCAGGCACGGTGGCTCACGCCTGTAATCCCAGCACTTTGGAAGGCTGAGGCGGGAGGATCACGAGGTCAGGAGATCGAGACCATCCTGGCTAACGCGGTGATACCCGTCTCTACTAAAAATACAAAAAATTAGCCAGGCGTGGTGGCGGGCGCCTGCAGTCCCAGCTACTCGGGAGGCTGAGGCAGGAGAATGGCGTGAACCCAGGAGGCGGAGCTTGCAGTGAGCCGAGATCGCGCCACTGCACTCCAGCCTGGGCAACAGAGCAAGACTCCGTCTCAAAAAAAACAAAAACAAAAACAAAAACAAAAACAAAAAAACAAATAAAAAAACAAAACCACATAACTGGATAAAGAAAAAACCATCTCCGACAGCCTTGGAGGCGGGATGAAGGCGTGGCCCGGTGGGCGTGACCAACAGCAAAAGTTTAAGCGTTATTGGCTGTATTCCTTAGTTGCTCACTCCAGAACTGCCCACTTATGGGCGGGGGTCACTCCTTCAGGCTTAACAGTCATTGGCTGAATTGGGCCAGAGAGGTCTCATTGGCTGAATTCCTGCACCGGCTCGTCGGAGGCGGGACCCAAAGTAGGCTAGGCCTACGGAAGCTGGGTCTTCTTGCTGTGAGGTCGCGTTCCCCAGTGTTACGGAGGGTCCTTGAGGCAGGAGTGAAAATTGGGTCTGGGGGTTAGTCCTGGGGTGGAGGTCTGGGCACGCCGGGTCGGACCCCCTCCATCTTCGGTTTTGCACACCCCGCTTTCCAGCGCGGAGTCGCGGCGGGTAGGGCGGCGTCGCGTGCGTGACGTCATCCAGCGGCGCCTCGCGAGGCTCCAGTGGCCTTGACCTCCCGCGGCGTGGGAGGCTGCGCGGCGATGCTGCAGTTCGTCCGGGCCGGGGCGCGGGCCTGGCTTCGGCCTACCGGCAGCCAGGTGAGGCCAGGGGCTGGAGGCGTGGTCGAAGGGGTCGTCTCTCACTTTCGCCCAACCCTTGCAGGGCCTGAGTTCCCTGGCGGAAGAGGCAGCGCGTGCGACCGAGAACCCGGAGCAGGTGGCGAGCGAGGGTAAGGCAACCGGGGTGGCTCCAGGAGGGGCGACCCTAACCTCTGACCCCCGCAATCGCTCCAGGTCTCCCGGAGCCCGTGCTGCGCAAAGTCGAGCTCCCGGTACCCACTCATCGACGCCCAGTGCAGGCCTGGGTCGAGTCCTTGCGGGGCTTCGAGCAGGAGCGCGTGGGCCTGGCCGACCTGCACCCCGATGTTTTCGCCACCGCGCCCAGGTGAGCGAGGGCTGTAATGGTGAACTGAGTGGTTGGGCTTCTCATGTGTCCTTCCTCCCCGCAGGCTGGACATACTGCACCAGGTTGCTATGTGGCAGAAGAACTTCAAGAGAATTGTGAGTGCCTAAATGGAGCAAGGTGGTGGGAAGGACCTGACCCCCCTCCTCTTTGTGCCTCCAGAGCTATGCCAAGACCAAGACGAGAGCCGAGGTGCGGGGCGGTGGCCGGAAGCCTTGGCCGCAGAAAGGCACTGGGCGGGCCCGGCATGGCAGCATCCGCTCTCCGCTCTGGCGAGGAGGTAACAGGACAGGGTGGAGGGGGCGGGGAGGGCCCTACCTGCTCACATGCCTCTGTCCCCGCAGGAGGTGTTGCCCATGGCCCCCGGGGCCCCACAAGTTACTACTACATGCTGCCCATGAAGGTGCGGGCGCTGGGTCTCAAAGTGGCACTGACCGTCAAGCTGGCCCAGGTACAGCCATGGGGGGGCCCAGACAGCTGCTACCAGGGTTCAAACCATCCTTTCCTTCCACCAGGACGACCTGCACATCATGGACTCCCTAGAGCTGCCCACCGGAGACCCACAGTACCTGACAGAGCTGGCGCACTACCGCCGCTGGGGGGACTCCGTACTCCTCGTGGACTTGTGAGGGCACAGGGCAGAGCAGGGGCAGGGGGGTTCAACCCCCACTCCCTGGCCTCTCTTACAGAACACACGAGGAGATGCCACAGAGCATCGTGGAGGCCACCTCTAGGCTTAAGACCTTCAACTTGATCCCGGCTGTTGGTGAGCAAAGAGCCCAGGCCCCTAGAGTGCGCATGTGCAGGCTCCGCTGTTAGAATCACAGCGGTTCAAATCCGGCATCTGGTCGCTGAGTGGCCTCAGGCAGTGACCACGCTCCCGGACCCAACCTTCAGCTTGCCCAAAGCAATAATCTTTCCTAAAGAAGTGCTTGGCTGGGGATGGTGGCTCACGCTTGTAATCCCAGTACTTTGGGAGGCCAAGGCAGTCTGGGCAATATAGTGAGGCTCCCATCTGTACTAAAAATAAAAAAGTTAGGCGTGGCGATGTGCACCTGTAGTCCCAGCTACTCGGGGGCTGAGCCAGGCGGATAGCTTGAGCTCAGGGGGCCAAGGCTGCAGTGAGTCATGATCGCACCACTGCACCCAAACCTGGGGAGAGAGCTAGACTCTTGTCTCAAAAAAAAAAAAAAAAAAAAAAAAAAAGCTCCAAAGTCACCTCTGTCAAAGCCACAGTCTGTTCCTTCCACAGCCACAAGATGGCGACATGAGCCTAAGTCAAGTCCTGTCCCTCAACCCACGCCCCTCGCTGGCTTCCCCACCTCTCTCAGGATGAAAGCCCAAGTCATCAGGGTGGCACGTCAGGCCCTGCACGATGTGCCCCGTCACCTCCCTGCCCTCCCGTCATTTGCCCTGGGTCTCCCCCACCAGAATGGGAGCCAGGAGTCCCAGCCAGGCACAGGACCGAGCCTGGCTCTCGGTCAGCAGGTGATGAGCTGGGAGCAGCTCCTTGGCCAGAGGCTTACAGGCAACAAGCGGCCAGGCAGGGTCTGGCCCCGGGCTGCTGGGCTCACAAAGTCACACTAGACCACAGTGACGATCTCTGTAAGCACAAAGGGACTCCGATGTGGGTGGGGTGAGGAGAGAGGCAGCCCCGGCCTGACCGGCCCCCCGCCCCGCCCCCACCCCGCCCCCAGGCCTAAATGTGCACAGCATGCTCAAGCACCAGACGCTGGTCCTGACGCTGCCCACCGTCGCCTTCCTGGAGGACAAGCTGCTCTGGCAGGACTCACGTTACAGACCCCTCTACCCCTTCAGCCTGCCCTACAGCGACTTCCCCCGACCCCTACCCCACGCTACCCAGGGCCCAGCGGCCACCCCGTACCACTGTTGATGTGAAGCACCTCTTCTGAGCCAGGCCGAGCCCCTGGCCGACTTGGGAGCCTCAGGCCCACGCCCACCCTTCGAGGAAGGTGTCACCTGGACCCCTTCATTCCACGGAGGAAGCTGAGGCCACAGGGAGCGGCCATCGCCATTGGGAAGGGGCGACTCCACGGAAAGCCCAGACGGGCTTCTGCATCCATTCCCTCTTTTTGTTTTTAAAATAAATTGTATTTTTGAATCAAGGAGGATAAAGATAACTTCTCAGTGTCATTTTTGATAATTGC